CTGTCTTCACTAAAAATACAAAAATTGGCCAGGTATGGTGGTACGTGCCTGTAATCCCAGCTACTTGGGAGGCTGAGGCAGGAGAATCGCTTGAACTCAGGAGGCGGAGGTTGCAGTGAGCCAAGATTGTGCCACTGCACTCCAGCTTGGGCGACAGAGTGAGACTCTGTCTCAAAAAAAAAAAAAAAAAAATTAAAGAAGGCGCAAATAAATGGAGATATATCCATTATTAATGGATTGGGCGACTTGATATTGCAAGGCTGTCAATACCTATATCTATAGATTCAATGCAATCCTTAATCACAGTAACATTTTTCTCAGAAATGAAAAAATCCACCTGAGATTCATGTGAAATATCAAGGGACACTCTCTCCCATGGTCATATTTTAGACCTCGTCATTTTCTAGCAAATATTCCTCCATAATAATTTGCAGCACTACTCTCCAACAACTTTGACTTGTATTTCCACCTTGGTCCCACCAGCATGCTAGCATCAGTAATATTAGAACCTCGCCAATACCTACAGTCCACTGAGACGATCACCTTTTTACTCTTTCAACTCCTCGTGTACTCACAGCCTGCCAAGCACATTTCTTGTCAGGAGAGGACAGCTCACTTCTCCTAATGTCTCACTTCCCAAAATTGTGTCCCATGAAAATTTCTAGCTAGATGAAGGCAGAGAAAGAAAATATTTGATTTCTTAGGCTTTATGGAAGCGATAGGAATGGCAATAGTGGTTTGGAATGGAGACTGCACGCACCAGTCAACAGGGTGTGTCCCGAATAAGCAGTGGGTAAAGGACATTTACTGAAATGCTATCTCCAACTCCACTTCAGGAAAGCTTGCTGCAGAGTTAGAGTGATATAGTCCAAATGCTCTGTTTGAGTCGCGGGCCCTTTGTCTCACACGGGCGAGTCCGGGGAATTCTGGGAAGTGGAGTCCACACGCTCTGTGGAGGCTCGAGCACTTCCGGTCCCCAACTGTGACGTTGCTATTTCATTTACCACAGTAGTTTGAGTCATTTCCACATCTTGCGAGTCCTTCCGAACGAGTCTCCTTTCCTTGGGGCTCGCAACCACCCAATGATCGATTCAGGAGAAAAGAAGCCTGGGCGGAGAGCAGAGGTTTGGAGGGGCGCGGGCGGGGATTGCCGTTCAAGATTGAGGTGACATCTGCTTGATGTTGTAGGAGGCAGTGACCTTCAAGGATGTGGCTGTGATCTTCACTGAGGAGGAGCTGGGGCTGCTGGACCCTGCCCAGAGGAAGCTGTACCGAGATGTGATGCTTGAGAACTTCAGGAACCTGCTCTCAGTGGGTGAGGACGGGCACCCCCTGTAATGGAATGTCGGGATTAAGCATGTGACTTTGCCTGTTCACAGGGCATCAACCATTCCATGGAGATACTTTCCACTTCCTAAGGGAAGAAAAGTTTTGGGTGATGGGGACAACAAGCCAAAGAGAAGGGAATTTGGGTAAGAACCAAGCAATTGTGTGTCCCTGCATGACAACCCTAAATAATATTGTTTCACTATCCAGAGTTACCCAGGTTTTACCCTCAAGCAAAGAGACTCTCCTCAGGCATGACACTTCAAGATCCTAGAGATTACCTCTCAGATGCTGACGACAACGTCCTGACCTCTTTCAAGTTAGGTTAACTTCTTTGTAAGGATGTATAACAGACAAATATACAAACTGTTTATTCGTTATTGCTTCTCCTTAAAGTTCCTTTGGATTCATATTTCACTACATATGTAGTATTTTAGCTTTATAACTTACCACACAAAATTTTAGACTGACTAAAAAATTCACTAGAAATAGCAACAAGTGAAATGTATATATTAATTTTTTAAATAAGTATTTTATTTCTATCCAGAATTTTACATATGAGACATGGTGTGGTTCTAAATTGGTCTCATGCAAACCAAAAACCAGGGTGCACTTGGAAAACAGAAAAATGAACGTTCATTAAAGTTAAATCCCACATCCTAAGTGTGAAGTCTTGAAAACACTGAACAAAGACTTCACTTGTCCACATGTCTTATTTGGTGTTTTTGTTCGTTTGTTTGTTTCTGTTTTTGTTTTGTTTTGTTTTGTTTTGAGACGGAGTCTCACTCTGTTGCCCAGGCTGGAGTGCAATGGCCTGATCTTGGCTCACTACAACCTCTGCCTCCTGGATTTAAGCGATTCTCCTGCCTCAGCCTCCTGAGTAGTTGGGATTACAGGTGTGTGCCACCACACCCGGCTAATTTTTGTGTTTTTAGTAGAGACAGGGCATCACCATGTTGGCCAGGATGGTCTCAAACTCCTGACCTCACAGTCCACCCGCCTCGGCCTCCCAAAGTGCTGGGATTACAGGTGTGAGCCACCGTGCCTGGCCTACTTGTCCACATGTCTTAATTCTGTGTCCTTATAGGAGGCAAGATCCAAACTGAGATGGAGACTGTTCCAGAAGCAGGAACACATGAAGAATTTTCCTGCAAGCAAATTTGGGAACAAATTGCAAGTGACTTAACCAGGTCTCAAGATACCACCATAAGTAACTCTCAGTTATTTGAACAAGATGACAACCCCTCCCAGATTAAAGCAAGACTATCTACAGTTCACACAAGAGAAAAACCTTTCCAGGGTGAAAATTGTAAACAGTTCTTCAGTGATGTTTCCTTCTTTGATCTTCCTCAGCAGTTATATTCAGGAGAGAAGTCTCATACCTGTGATGAGTGTGGAAAAAGCTTCTGTTACATCTCAGCCCTTCATATTCATCAGAGGGTCCACATGGGAGTGAAATGCTATAAGTGTGATGTGTGTGGTAAGGAATTTAGTCAGAGCTCACGTCTGCAAACTCATCAAAGAGTCCACACTGGAGAGAAACCATTCAAATGTGAGCAGTGTGGGAAAGGCTTCAGATGTAGATCAGCACTTAAAGTTCATTGCAAATTACACATGAGAGAGAAACCTTATAATTGTGAGAAATGTGGGAAGGCTTTCATGCACAATTTCCAGCTTCAGAAACATCACAGAATTCATACTGGGGAGAAGCCATTCAAATGTGAAATATGTGGTAAGAGCTTCTGTCTTAGGTCAAGTCTTAATAGGCATTGCATGGTCCACACAGCAGAGAAACTGTACAAATCTGAAAAGTATGGAAGAGGTTTCATTGATAGGCTAGATTTGCATAAGCATCAGATGATTCATATGGGACAGAAACCATATAATTGTAAAGAATGTGGGAAGAGCTTCAAATGGTCCTCATATCTTTTGGTCCATCAACGAGTCCACACTGGAGAAAAGCCATACAAATGTGAGGAGTGTGGGAAGGGCTACATTAGTAAGTCAGGTCTTGACTTCCACCATAGAACCCACACGGGAGAGAGATCTTATAACTGTGATAACTGCGGGAAGAGCTTTAGACATGCTTCTAGTATTTTGAATCATAAGAAACTCCACTGCCAAAGAAAGCCATTGAAATGTGAAGACTGTGGAAAGAGGCTTGTATGCCGGTCATACTGTAAAGACCAACAAAGAGACCACAGTGGAGAAAACCCATCCAAATGTGAGGACTGTGGGAAGCGCTACAAGAGGCGCTTGAATCTGGATATAATTTTATCATTATTTTTAAATGACATATAAGTTATACATATTTATGGAGTGTGAAATTTGATACATGTATATAATGTGTGCTGATTAAATCAGTTTAATTTCACCTGAAACATTATTTGTGTTGGAAAAAATTGAAAATCTG